CGCAACCTCCGCCTCCCGGGTTCAAGCGATTCTCCTGCTTCAGCCTCCCTAGTAGCTGAGACTACAGGCGCGTGCCCCCACGCCCAGCTAATTTTTGTATTTTTAGTAGAGATGGGGTTTAACTATGTTGGCCAGGCTGGTCTGGAACTCCTGACCTTGTGATCCGACCGCCTCGGCCTCCCAAAGTGCTGGGATTACAGGTGTGAGTCGCCGCGCCCGGCAAAAAAAAAAAAAAAAAAAAAACTTTTCAAGAACAAAGTTGATTGAGGTAGGAAGAAACTAAGGAGACACTGTTCAACAGTATTCTAGGCAGGACCTCGCCTAGAATAGCTGAGATTTCTATTTTCTATGTGAGTTCCCCCAGATGACTGTTTCAAACTCTGTCGCGGGTGTGTGCCAATCCTCTTCCCATACCAACACTGTTACTATCTCTTGGTTTCATCTGCCTAAGCAGGGTTTTGGATGGCAGGAGGATGGGGGTGGGGGAAGCAAGGGAAGAACTGGAAGGAAGTGTGACTTTGCGCTATATGTGAGAATTCGCCTTTTTAGGGAAGACCCCTCAAAATCAAGAGACTTATCTGTCAGCCTCCAGATTAATAGCAGGCGAATTAGAAAGGGGGAGTCTTGAGGCTGGGGAGGAAGGAGTGAACTGATTAGGGGTGTATGCAAATTTAGGATCCCGCTTCAGCTCCCAGGAGGAGGGGCTGTCTGCAGCCTTTTCTCCAAAGGATCTCAGATTTATTTATTTTTTTGCTGTTTGTTTTTTTTTTTTTTTTTTTGGTGGGTATTGGTGCTGGAGAAGAGAGGTCCGGTGGGGAAAGAATCCCGGCCCTGGAGATTATATATCCGCCTTCGCATCAGCGGAGCAGGGACGCTGGGAGCGCGCGCGGCCCGCCGGCTAGTCAGTCCCCTGACCCGGAACCGCACTGGTGCCGCCGCTAGCCGGCTGCCCACGTGCCTGCAACAGTGGCCACGTGGGGCCCTGAGGAAACGCCTTTACAAAGGTTTGTCCCCTGCGCTGCCCAGTAGGGAGGAAAACCGGAGGAGAGCGCAGGAGGAAACAGTACCGGCTGGAGGCCGGTCTTGCAGGAGCGGGGGACTGCTGGGGGCGGGGCTTGGTGGTGACCGCTGGCGGGGCGGGGCCTGGGGCTCAGAGGGGTGGGCTTTGGAGATCAGAGGGTCGACGCTGCTTCGTTGCCTGGACTCTGGTTTCCGCCCTGGAGCAAGCCGGGGCCTGGTCGGCAGCTGGGCCGCCATGGAGTCCACGCTGGGCGCGGGCATCGTGATAGCCGAGGCGCTACAGAACCAGCTAGCCTGGCTGGAGAACGTGTGGCTCTGGATCACCTTTCTGGGCGATCCCAAGATCCTCTTTCTGTTCTACTTCCCCGCGGCCTACTACGCCTCCCGCCGTGTGGGCATCGCGGTGCTCTGGATCAGCCTCATCACCGAGTGGCTCAACCTCATCTTCAAGTGGTGAGACAGAGAAGCCCTCCGGCATCCTGGTCCCCACCCCCGAGGGCCCTGAGTCATGTGTAAGCCCTGGTCTCTTTCAGCAACTGTCTCACATGTATTCATTCATTTGCTATAATTTTTCAGAAGCATGCTTTGTGCTGGGCATCACGGTAGCTGCTAAGGACAGAGACACCTTGCAGATTAAGGTGTGGTCCCTGGACCATGCCCAACGGCATAGGCAGCACTTGAAAACTGGCTAAAAACGCAGACTCTCAGGCCCCGGGCCAGAGCTACTGAATCAAAATCTGCATTTTAACAAGGTTCCCAGGTGATTCCCTGTGCGTATGCAGTAAAGTTTGGTGGAAAGTCATCTTGCATCTGTTCTCTTCCAGGTTTCTTTTTGGAGACAGGCCCTTTTGGTGGGTCCATGAGTCTGGTTACTACAGCCAGGCTCCAGCCCAGGTTCACCAGTTCCCCTCTTCTTGTGAGACTGGTCCAGGTGGGAAGCCTCAAACATTCTCCCTTTCCCAATTCTCACCACGAGCTTCTGGATTTGCTGGCAGGCAGCCCTTCTGGACACTGCATGATCACAGGAGCAGCCCTCTGGCCCATAATGACGGCCCTGTCTTCGCAGGTGGCCACTCGGGCCCGCAGGTATACCCTTGGCATTGCCCACCATTGGGAGCCGCTCTGAGCTCCTTGCCTCTCTTCTTTCTAGCCGCTGGGTAAGGGTGATGCCTAGCCTGGCTTATTGCACCTTCCTTTTGGCGGTTGGCTTGTCGCGAATCTTCATCTTAGCACATTTCCCTCACCAGGTGCTGGCTGGCCTAATAACTGGTGAGCAACTGGGGCAACGGGGTGGACTGAGATCCTTGAAGCTGTTGTCACTCCACTCTCCTAGGCGCTGTCCTGGGCTGGCTGATGACTCCCCGAGTGCCTATGGAGCGGGAGCTAAGCTTCTATGGGTTGACTGCACTGGCCCTCATGCTAGGCACCAGCCTCATCTATTGGACCCTCTTTACACTGGGCCTGGATCTTTCTTGGTAAGTCTCGCTTTGAAGCCTGGGCAGGCTGGCCTCTCCTGGCAAGAACTCTTCTTCCCCACAGGTCCATCAGCCTAGCCTTCAAGTGGTGTGAGCGGCCTGAGTGGATACACGTGGATAGCCGGCCCTTTGCCTCCCTGAGCCGTGACTCAGGGGCTGCCCTGGGCCTGGGCATTGCCTTGCACTCTCCCTGCTATGCCCAGGTGCGTCGGGCACAGCTGGGAAATGGCCAGAAGATAGCCTGCCTTGTGCTGGCCATGGGGCTGCTGGGCCCCCTGGACTGGCTGGGCCACCCCCCTCAGATCAGCCTCTTCTACATTTTCAATTTCCTCAAGTACACCCTCTGGCCATGCCTAGTCCTGGCCCTCGTGCCCTGGGCAGTGCACATGTTCAGTGCCCAGGAAGCACCGCCCATCCACTCTTCCTGACTTCTTGTGTGCCTCCCTTTCCTTTCCCTCCCACAAAGCCAACACTCTGTGACCACCACACTCCAGGAGGCAGCCCCATCCCCTTCCAGCCCCTAAGTAGGCCCTCCCCTCCCTAAATCTGCTTCCGCACCACCTGGTCTTAGCCCCAAAGATGGGCCTTCTCTCTCCCAGATAAGTTGGTCCTCCCTCTGCCTTTCCTCTCAAGCCCCCAAAGAGCAAAGGCAACAGCAAGACCAGCGGGTTCTTGCAACACTGTGAGGGGCAGCCAGGGCGGCCCCAATAAAGCCCTTGAATACTTTGAGATTCCTTTCTTGCCTATGCGCACATCTCCAT